ACTGACCCCTAGACAGTCAGGATTTTTTTTTTTTTTTTTTACAAAACCAAGATCAACAACTTTCTTTTGTTCCTCCTTTAAAAATATTATAAAGTTATATTTACTTCCTTTTTCCCAATTATTGTTTATAAATTAAAATATGGAGAAATAAAAGCCATTTCATAATAGTCCTCACCCATAATTACTTTGTTTCAGATTTGAATGGCTATGTAACTATTACACACCTGCGTTTTACATAAACAGTAGCAACTAGACATTTGTTCAGTATCTTGCTTTTTCAGCCCTACAATATATCTTGGCCATCTTTTTATATAAACACTTACAAATCTGCTTTTCTCTTTTAAAGTAGCTGCATAATATCCTATTCTGTGAATACAGATAGGTAGGTAGGTAGGTTGGTAGATAGATAGATAGATGATAGATAATAGATATAGAGAGCTATGAAACTTTTAAAAATCACCTACTGAAGGACATTTAAGCTTCTTCCAATTGTTTGATTTCCTAATCAATGCTGTAATGAATACCCTTCCTAAGAAAGTTTAGAAGGATCTTTAGACTGAGTGTAATATTTGTCCACTGTAGTTGACGAGAGTGACCCCACAGGACGCTGTACTGAGGGGAGGAGTATGTTTCACTGCGTGGAGAAACAAAGAACTCTCTCCTAAGCATGACCAACACATTCAGAGATATTAGAATTGCCAACAGGTGGGATGACCTGAAAAAGAACTCCTTGCTTTGACAGTTTAGTAATAGAGCAAAGACTTGCCACGATTGCTCAACACTGGCTGGATCAGAAGAGGAATTTCCAGACTCAGTTACAAGCACGGCTGGTGGAGGGCTGTGAATCCCACCAGACAGTCTGGAGACAGCTAGGCAGGGAGATGAGCAGCAGAGCTCCAAATCAGGCAACAGCACGTGTGAAAGGAGCAGTGACCTGTGGGGAAACTCATAACTCACAGACCAAACCCCTTCCAGCAGAGGGCAGTGCCTCTGATACGACACAGGGCCCAGGCCAGCTGGAGCCAGAGCTGGGGACTTCGCTGGAGAGATGGCACCGGCCTGAGGTCAAGGAGAAATTGAACTAAACTCTCCTTTGAAGACTGTAAGTGACATTGGGGAATACTCAGGGAGGGACAGCCGCGGGCGGGTAAGGACTGACGTCGCAGGTTTCCAGAGGCCCGTTCCCGAAGCCGGAGTCCCGACCCGAAACCGTCCCCGGCCGGCTCGCTCGCTCAGCAGGGCGCGGCTCCAGCGCCACCCGGCTCGCCCCGAAGAGGTGGGACTTTCCCCACCGGAAGTGATCCCGTCCAGTCTCGGGGAACTGGGGCACCTCAGCCAGTGTGTCAGGGAAACCCTTCCGGGTGTGTGCTTGGTGGGGGTGGGGGTGGGGGTGAAGGCCCCCGCTTCTTTCCCCGCGGCGAGCAGCAGCGCTGGGGCAGCGGAGAGACAGAGGAGCCAGCGGGTGGCCATGGCCTTGGCGTGACAGAGCCTCCCCGGCGGCCGGGCGGGTGCGGACGGCGGGGTAAGCGGCAGTAGCTTGATCCGGGTGGGAGTCCGGGTAATGTGCGTCCTTCTCCCCTTCACAGGCCGGACGACCCCCGCGGGAGCCGGGGCCCAGAAACCCGCCCGGGCAGCGGTAACTGGAACGGAGCCCTCAGGCCTGAGCCGGCTGGGCTGCGCGAGCAGGAAGCGGGGTCCCTGGGCCCCTTTGTGTGAAGGGCGGGGGAGGAGTGCCGGGCAGCCCCGGGCTGCGGGCTCCTCCGACGTCCGCCTCGCCGCAGGGTCCCCTCGCCGCAGCCCCCACCCTTTCCCTCCCGGGGGCACGCGCCTCCTCGCCACCCTCGCCGGGCTTTTCCCAGGCTCGCCCTCCTCCCCACGCCCCCTGCTCGGGCTGCAGTTCCTATAGGAAGGGCATTACCATCCCTTCCCCACCCTCCCCGACTCTACGCTCTTTCCCCTCCCCCTCCTGTAACTTCCTCTTCTTCCCCGGTTGGGCCCTCTGCTCCTCTGCACTCTCCTCCCCAGTTCGCAGATTTCCGCCCACCTTCCGCCTCGTCTAGCCGCGCCACAGCTAGCGGGGTGATCTTTCCCCCCCTCTGGTAGGAGTTGGTGAAGGTGAGACTCATGAGGGAATACAAGGTAGTGGTGTTAGGGAGTGGAGGGGTTGGCAAATCTGCCCTTACTGTGCAGTTTGTCACTGGGACTTTCATTGAGAAATATGACCCCACCATTGAAGATTTCTACCGCAAAGAGATCGAAGTGGACTCTTCCCCCTCCGTGCTGGAAATTCTGGACACCGCAGGAACTGAGCAGTTTGCCTCCATGAGAGATCTCTACATCAAAAACGGCCAAGGTTTCATCCTGGTTTATAGCCTGGTTAATCAACAGTCTTTTCAGGTAACCAAACCAAGTCTTGTAATTTGTTAGAAGTTTTTCTTTCTCTTTGTGATTGCTTGAATAGGATATCAAGCCAATGAGAGATCAAATTGTCAGAGTGAAGAGATATGAAAAAGTCCCACTAATCCTAGTAGGAAATAAAGTGGATCTGGAACCAGAAAGAGAGGTTATGTCTTCAGAAGGCAGAGCTCTGGCTCAAGAATGGGGCTGTCCTTTCATGGAGACATCGGCAAAAAGTAAATCAATGGTGGATGAACTTTTTGCTGAGATCGTCAGGCAAATGAACTATTCATCCCTGCCGGAGAAGCAAGATCAGTGTTGTACAACTTGTGTCGTCCAGTAAAGAAGATAACCTCAATCATGGCCATACCGAGCAGGTTAGTTTTTGATGGAACTGTATGAATCAGGTACATTTTTATGACATGTTTATCTTAATTGCAGATAAAACTCAGAGGAAATTTGCACAGATGCTGCTTTGGAGAACTTTACAACCTGGGTTGCAGAACTGAGCCTTGGTAAACCTGTCTCTATTACAGCATGTTGCCATACATCTATTTAAGTGCATAAGGTCTTTGGCCTTCAAGATCCATCGACCTTAAACAGGAATGCTTAGCACGTTTACCATACGTTTAAAATCCATTCTTTATCAATCAGTCCTTTTATAGCTTTCTAAGTTCTTATTGATGGCTAATATACAAGGGTTAATTTTTAATATTTTAATTGATTTCTTTAATCAGTTTCTCGACTTGTATTTATTAAATACTCAAACTCAGTATTACCTACTCAATGCCTTTTAAAAGAAAGTTATAATGGAGAAAAAATTGAGCCTTAAACAAATGGTTACTTCTGTATATTACCTCGTACCAGTGCTTCATCCTATTTGTAAAATCTTTCTCCTTTAAAATTATTGGTTAATACTTTGAGACTTTGTTTACGTGTGGCAGTGTTGTAAAAAGAAACTAAAGATCACATTTTACCTGTATGGATGGAATATCCCTTTTCTTCAAGTGCAGTTTGTGATGTGTTTTGTTTTTTTTTTTTTTTTTTTGTAATTAACATGTTCTGAAGGTTACAATTGATATTTGAAATTGACTGTAGAGCATTTAGTTGAAGAGTTAAGCATTCAGTTCCATTAGGTTTTCACATGTGTTAATCTCATTTACAGCATTGAATTGCGGCAGTAACATTTTCCTTTCTGTGAAGTTCTAAATTTAGTTATGACCTATTTAGCAATGCCTTTGAAAAGGGATATTGTATCCATGGTAAATTAATTGTATACCTAAACAGAGATAGCTCATCTTTGCCTATCAGGCTTGTAATTGACATCTAGTAGACTTCTGCACATGTAAAATTGAATTCAAATAAAATCATACACACTTTCTAGTTCTTAATATTTGTCTTTCTGAATAATAGTTTAAAGCAATATTTGTTAAAGTTTTCTTGCACTATCACAATTGCTTTTTAGTTATTTCTCAAGAAGCATGTTCGTATTAGAGACAAAATCTGTGTAACAGGAGGGAGAATAGCGCCAAGTCTCTGGGCTATTTTTTATTTTTGCAAATGTGCTTTCTAATAGCCATTGCCTTCCATGTTGTTTACCTAATCAGCATATTTTTGTCTGAATACTTGAACATTTTAACAGTAACGCAGGTGTAGAATCAGAAAGGAAACTTATGCAGAGTAATATTTTGGTTCAGTTTTAACATCGTGACAATGAGGGCTTTTTCTAGCAATGATTTTTAAATTGTGTAAGTTTGACAGTATTTTATTGTTGGGTTTTTATTTGATTTTAGTTGTGTGCTTTTCATTTGCAGAAGTTAGTAACTGCAGCTCACCTACTGCACCAAAGTTCTCGATTTTAGGAGCCCAGCTTTAGTCATTTGAACATGCTTCTAAATAAAATAAAACAAAACCAAAACTATACTTTTGATCTATAATAAGAGCTCAATAACTTTGTCAAGGAAAGCTCTAATATATGCAGTGATGGTTTATGAAAGGGTGTGGCAATTTTAAATTTATATTGTGTGTGATGTTCAAATAAAGTGGTATCTACATTCATGTGATTTATGGGTCAGCATGACCATTAATTACTGAGTAGAAATTGACTAAACTTTGATTTCCTTTTTTTAAATCGTGTTGCATTTGATTCCTGAGCAAATTCCCTCAAAGTGAACTCTTGTTCTTAAATTTTGAATTTTATGGTGAGATTGTAAAGATAGAGGCAATTGAAACATTGTTCCTTATTTATGAACTGCTTGAAGTGAATACTTAATTTAAGTTTGCACTTTAATACCAAACTTAAAACCAAACACTCATTTAAAAGTAGGTTAAGTGATCATGGATCATTGTTATTAGCTTTGTGGCTTTGTGAAATTCTAAAGGAATCAAATAATTCATCATGATTTAAATTTTCTAGAGATTTTGATTTTTTTATAATGTTTCTTTCCTGTAGATTGTGTTCTTGTTTCTCTCTCTCTCTCTCTCTCTCTCTCTCTCTCTCTCTCTCTCTCTCTCTCTCTCTCAAAATTACAGTGTTCATTGTCATTGACCTCAGCAGCAAATTTGACTTGAATTCACTTAGGATCGCAGGAATCAGGGGAAAGTGATTTTAAAGGTGGTTTCTCCAGCACATTTTAAGAAAAGGGACCAAAAGTTATTTTAGCTTCCTCAATAGATTGCATGTTGCTTATTAGGATAATAAATTAATATTAAATGCAATATATGTCTTGTCTTTATTATGGCATCTATTTAGGAGTTGTTCAAATCACTGCAGTAGGGCTCTGCAAATAAAATAATGTAACCTATTATCATGGATCTAATGTACTGTAACTTTATCAGTGAAAGGTAAAATCTCAAATAACAAGTACAAACATTGAACAATTACCTATAAAGATTTGTAAAAGTAAAATTTTTCCAATAGATTTCATTCTTGTCATTTTGTAAGACGACCCTGCAGTCCACCTGTTTGTAACTTTTTTAATAAAATAGACATCTGTATTACTGAGGTTGGTTTCTTTAATTATTTGGTGTATTGCT